CAGCCAGGCGCCCAGAGACACGTCCTCGCTGTGCCAGGCGCGCAGGTAGTCGCGGCTGAGGCGCAGGTAGTGCACCAGGTCGGCCGAGAGCACGTAGCCGCCGCCCAGCGCGTAGGGCAGGTAGTAGTCGCAGAGTTGCCAGGCGGCCTCGCGCCAGCGCCCCCCCGGCTTGACGCGGCCGCGGCCCGAGAAGAAGCCCCAGTAGAGGCGGCGGCGGCGCGCGGGCTCGCGGGCGCGCAGCTCGGCCAGCAGCGCGTCCAGCCGCGCGAAGGAGTCGTCGTCCGCCTTGAGCACGAACTCGAAGGCCACGTGCTCGTCCAGCCAGGCCAGCATGGCCAGCACCTTGGCCGTGAGGTTTTCGTAGGCGTCGCGCAGCGCGGGCAGCAGCAGCAGGTCCCCGTGCCGCGCCTGCTCCCGCTCCAGGGCGCGCCGCTCCTCGGCGCCCAGGCCGGCCGTGCCCACGGCAAAGCGCGCCCACACGTCGCCCGGGGCCCCGCGCCGCGCAAGCCACGTGCTGCGGATCACGCTGCGGCGCTCGGCGGCGCGGGGCGCGCTGGCCACCAGCACTGCCAGGAAGGCGGCGGCGCGCGCGGGCGCGGGGGGAGGCGGGCTGCGGCCCGACATCGCCCTGGGGTCCCCGGGCTCGGCCGCGCAGCGCGCCAGGTAGAGCAGCGCCGCCCCGCACAGCGCCAGCGTGCCCAGGCCTAGCGCCGCCCGCCGCCGCCACGCCCGCCGCAGCAGCTTCATGGCGCCCGCGCCGGGCCGGCGGCCCAGGCCGGACTCGCGAGTGCGCAGGCGCCGCCGGCTCGGGGCGGTGCGCGTGCGCACGGCGCTCCTGGGAGCGCGCCGGGGCCTTCCGCAGACGCCGAGCCCCGGGGCGCTCGGAGGCCGGCGGCCAATCGGCGGCCGTCACGTGGCCTCGGGCACCCTTGTCATTGGTCAACCTCGGAGCGGCCCCGCGACCGCTTCCGCCCGGAGGAGAGATGGTGGCGCCGGCGTCCCCTCCGTGAGGTCGCGCCCGTTCGCACCGCCCCCGCCCGCAAGAAAGATGGCAGTGGCCTGATCCGGGCCCGTTGGCGGCGTCACTGACGCTTCGCTCCGGTCCTCGGATCCCGAGCGCGGGGAGGCAGACCGGTGAGTGAGGGGCCCGGGACGGCCGCTGCAGGCTTGCTAATGATGTGTCTGTGTCTCTCTGCAGACTGTGAGCTGCTTGTCCCCATCCTGCGGCCGTCCTGGGGACACAGAGCCCTCCGTGGTGCCCGGGGATTGGATTGGAGCCAGGACCTCACTTCCTCCTCTGCCCCTGCCCCTGCCCCTCCCAGCACCTGGCCCACACCCTGCAGCCCGCCCCATGGTCTGGCCCTGGGTGGCGATGGCGTCCAGGTGGGGTCCCCTCATTGGCCTGGCTCCGTGCTGCCTCTGGCTCCTGGGGGCAGTCCTTCTGATGGACGCGTCTGCACGGCCTGCCAACCACTCGTCCACTCGAGAGAGAGTAGCCAACAGGGAGGAGAATGAGATCCTGCCCCCAGACCACCTGAACGGGGTGAAGCTGGAGATGGACGGGCACCTCAATCGCGGCTTCCACCAGGAGGTCTTCCTAGGCAAGGACCTGGGTGGCTTTGATGAGGACGCGGAGCCGCGGCGGAGCCGGAGGAAGCTGATGGTCATCTTTTCCAAGTAGGTGCCGCCATGTGCCCAGACTGGGGGGCTGACGGCCACCTGCCCATTTGCTGTCTTGCAGGGTGGATGTGAACACTGACCGGAAGATCAGTGCCAAGGAGATGCAGCGCTGGATCATGGAGAAGACGGCCGAGCACTTCCAGGAGGCCATGGAGGAGAGCAAGACACACTTCCGCGCCGTGGACCCTGACGGGGACGGTACTGTGGCTGGGCCGGGGTGGGTGGGGCGGGAGGCCCTGACAGGTGTGATCTGCTCTTCCAGGTCACGTGTCTTGGGACGAGTATAAGGTGAAGTTTTTGGCGAGTAAAGGCCATAGCGAGAAGGAGGTTGCCGACGCCATCAGGCTCAACGAGGAACTCAAAGTGGATGAGGAAAGTGAGTGCTCAGCCAGGCTCCCGCCACCGGTCGGTGCCACTTTATTTGGGTCTTTTCTGCCCAGGACATGGCCCACCTGGACCTAGAGCTCTGTGACATTTCTGTGAAGCCTCCGTCTACCTTTGGGACTCAGCAGAGGTGTGTTTAGAATTCACTCTGCGTTTTGGGGGTCCCCATGCATGCTGAGGTGCTGTTCCCTGCCCACCCGTGTCCGATCCGTCTTGGCCTCCCCGACCTCAGGGTGCCTAGGACCCCCCGACCTCTTTGGGTATTTGGTTTCTGGCTCAGGAAGAGCAGCTGCCGGGTCCTGGAGGAGGGGCCTGGGAAGCGCTGGCAGGCGTCACTCCTGCGACCTCCCACCCCTCCCTGCATGGCTCCTGCGAGGGTCACCGCGTGAGTCCGGGGGCTGCTGTCCTCGCGCCTCAGACCTGATTCTGGGGACCGCGGTGAAGGCGTGGCAGGCGGGCATCACTCCCTTCCCCCGCCTCCATCGCTGCCTCTCTCTGGGTCTGCGTCCTCTTCTCACAGGGACAGCAGTCGTTGACTCTCCCTGATCCAGGAGGGTCTCTCCAGATCCTTCCCTAACAGCAGAGGCCCGGCTCGTGGGGAGGGACTGGGACTCAAGGCTTCTTCACCAGCCTGAGGTTGGTGCTGGGGCTCGGCGGCGGCTGTGAGAATCCTGTGCTGGAGAAAGCGTCTCTCGGCCGGCCTGTCTGGGGCGTCTGTGCCTCTCCTGGATGGGTCTCAGTTTGGCCCCGTCCATCCATCCCAGGAGCTGCGGTGGAGCAGACAGGGAGGGGTGCCCCAGGAACCACAGCCCCGTCACTCCTGTCTTCCTTTAAGTGAACCGGTCGTGTAGATGGAGGTTGTTCAGAAAGGGATAAGATGGGACGGCAGCTGGGCCTCATCCCGCAGTGAGCGCGACGCAGAGGCTGCCGGGCTTGTGGCAGGGGCTTCGGCCAGGGCAGAGTCGGGCCTCACGTGCAGGGGGCTGAGTGTGGGCCTCAACACTGGACTTGGCCACTGACTGCAGTGAGCCCCAAGATGGGGCAGGAGGTGGTGTTTCTGTCCTGGAGACCCAGGGTGGCTTGGGTCCTTGGGATGTGTGGGGACCTCGGGGTGAGGGCCCGTTGGGGCCGGGTGGGCACGGCAGGAGAGCGGGGGCCACACACCCAGAGGCAGTGCCGTGTCCCGGCTGGGAGGGTTCCTGGGAAGCTCTGCTCAGCCCCAGTCTCAGTCATTTCTAGAAACTGTGTTTTCCTCCCTGTGACGTCACACGTGAAGGAAACGGAAAAGGGCAGTGAGTCCTTCGCCCCGCGGCGCCGTGCGCACGTCAGCCTTCAGGGTGATTCCGCTCCTCCAGAGGGGCAGGCGCGGGTGTGGGGGGTGGGGCCCAGGCCCATCCTGAGGGGTCCCAGGCATGAGGGGCTCTGAGCTGTGTCCTGGGGTGGTCTGGGCCATGGGGAGGTTCTGGATCATGTCTTGAGAGGTCTGGGCTGTGTGGGGGGTCCAGGCCATGTCCTGGGGGTCTGGGCTGTGTCTGTGGGGAGTCAGGGCCATCCATGTATTGGGGGTCTGGGGCAGGGGGGGGTCCAGGCTGTCTTGGGGAGTCCGGGCTGTGTGGAGGGGTCCAAGCTATGCCTTTGGGGATCAGGCCTGTGGGAGGCTCTGGGTTATGTCTTGGCGGGGGTCCAGGCTGTGTCTTAGGGGCTGGGCCATGTTCTGGGGACGTGTGAATCCTGGAGGGTGGGGCCCCGGTCTCGCGGGTGGCTGTGTCCCTCGAGTTCAGGCAGCACCTCTCGGAACTTTCTGGATTTGCGTGCTGGCGTCTGTCGGCCTCGATACCCACAGGCTGCGCCCCTCTCAGCACAGGAAGTCCTGGAGAACCTGAAG